TTGGTCATTCTGTTGAAGATGCTAGCAAACGTCACATAGATGATACCCACAAAAAGCAGAGGGTGGTGCTTAAGTGGATGGGCTCTTGACACAGCTCTGGCTGCCTATGGATGATTTTCTCGTGTGGCTCTCGACAAGTGACACTGTCATCCTGTTTTTCATTTTAGTAACCTGCAAAATTGAGATAATAATAAGAGCCCTTTGACAGGGTGTTGTGTGGATTCAATGAGATAACGCCTGGAAAGTGCTTAGCACAATCGCTGGCATGGTGTTAGCTTGGCAGTAAGGAAGGTCACAAGTGTTAGGTGCTCATGATTGTTATTTTTACTTAGCGTGGTCAGCACACTAGTTGGCACAATCGACTTTAGATCCATCTTTTAAAACCTTCGAGTCAAAGAGATTGCAAACAGCACTACCTTTTGAGTTTGGGTCATTTGGGTTCATTAAGACATTTAGACCGTTTAGCCGGCAAAGCTTATCACTGAATACAACGATCTTTGGGGGAGGGACATAGAAAACACACTACTGTGCAAGCAATCAAGTGGAATAGGGAAGTCCAAGAGGAGTCTTGCTTTTGTTTCTCCGTGAACTATGCACATGGCAGATGCAGGTGGTACTTGGGTTTCAGCTCCAGGGTCCCTGAGACCCAGGGACCAGCCCGTTTGGCGTGGCGGATTGGGGATGGGGCATGAGGGCAACAGGTTCCAGGCTGTGCTCCCATTAGGTCGCAGGGCTCCTTCCGAGCGCTTTCTCGTGACCCTGGGTGAGAGTGGCAGGCGCCCTGCTGCGTAGGCTCCCCCCCCCACACCCCCCCCCCGGGCACAGCCGCTGGCGGAGCTGCAGTTGCTCGAAGGGGCTTCCCAGGCTTCGCTGCTTGCTTTTCCCGCCGTCTTGGGTTGCGGGCGGCGTCGGTTCCCTCCCCGGGGGCCGCGGCGGCCGGAGGCGGGGGTCGCAGCGGCCGCTCGGGGCGGCGCTGGGCGGGCGGGCGCTGGGCCCGCCCCGCCGGCATCCTTGGCCCGACTTCCTTCTGCCGCGGGCGGCTGGCCCAGCTGGAGGAAGCGGCGGCGGCGGCCACGATGAGTGCGGGCGACGCAGTGTGCACCGGCTGGCTCGTTAAGTCGCCCCCCGAGAGGAAGCTACAGCGCTACGTGAGTAGGGGCGCCGCCACCCGCCCGGCCTTCAGTAACTCCTTATTGAATTGCCTTTCTGCAGGCCTGGCGCAAGCGCTGGTTTGTCCTCCGGCGAGGCCGCATGAGCGGCAACCCCGATGTCTTGGAGTACTACAGGAACAAGCACTCCAGCAAGCCCATCCGGGTGATAGACCTCAGCGAGTGTGCAGTGTGGAAGCATGTGGGCCCCAGCTTTGTTCGGAAGGAATTTCAGAATAATTTCGTGTTCATTGTCAAGACTACTTCCCGTACATTCTACCTGGTGGCCAAAACTGAGCAAGAAATGCAGGTGTGGGTGCACAGCATCAGTCAGGTCTGCAACCTTGGCCACCTGGAGGATGGTGCAGGTAAGAGCGGAGTTGGGGCTCCCATGTGCTAATTAAACATTAACCTGGGAAATGATTTCTCCAGCAGATTCCATGGAGAGCCTCTCTTACACGCCCTCCTCCCTGCAGCCATCCTCTGCCAGCTCCCTTCTTACCGCCCATGCTGCCAGCTCCTCTTTGCCAAGAGATGACCCAAACACTAATGCCGTAGCCACTGAGGAAACCAGAAGTGAGTCAGAGCTTCTCTTCCTTCCAGATTATCTGGTTTTGTCCAACTGCGAGACTGGAAGACTGCACCATACCAGGTATGCTTATGCCCAGGACTCTGTCTGAGCTGTTTAGTCCAACTTACATGCTTTTCTTCCCCAGTCTACCCACCAGATGTGATAGCTGGTCAAACTCAGACCGTTCATTGGAACAGGCTTCATTTGATGATGTTTTTGTTGACTGCCTGCAGCCGCTCCCCTCCAGTCATTTGGTCCACCCCTCATGCCATGGCAGTGGAGCTCAGGAGGTGCCATCCTCGAGGCCTCAGGCTGCCCTGATCTGGAGTAGAGAAATCAATGGGCCACCCAGGGACCACTTGTCTTCTTCACCATTGCTGGAAAGTTCCTTAAGTTCCACCATTCAGGTAGATAAAAATCAAGGTTCCTTACCCTGTGGAGCAAAAGAACTAGACATTATGTCCAACACTCCACCTCCCCGCCCCCCTAAGCCAAGCCATCTGTCTGAACGGCGCCAAGAGGAGTGGAGTACACACAGTGGTAGCAAGAAGCCAGAATGCACTCTGGTTCCAAGAAGAATCTCCCTCTCTGGTTTAGACAACATGAGAACCTGGAAAGGTAAGTGTTGGGTCCTAAGATTCAGGCGCCAACATTTCTCACCACCTTGGCTTATTTCTTGCAGCTGATGTAGAAGGCCAATCCTTAAGACACCGAGACAAGCGGCTTAGTTTGAATTTGGTAAGTTCAACATTCAGGTTCTTTTAAGCATCGTGGTTCCCAATCTGTATCTATTCTTTTGCAGCCATGCAGGTTCTCCCCGATGTACCCCACAGCTTCAGCCAGTATCGAAGACAGCTATGTGCCCATGAGCCCCCAGGCTGGTGCCTCTGGTCTTGGACCCCACTGCAGCCCTGATGACTACATTCCAATGAACTCAGGAAGCATCTCAAGCCCGTTGCCTGAGCTGCCTGCAAACCTGGAACCTCCCCCAGTGAATAGAGATCTCAAGCCTCAGAGGAAATGTAAGCACTTGACCAGGCCTGCTGTACAGGGGTGACCTCCTGGATGTTGCACACTGTCTTGTAGCACGGCCACCTCCTCTGGACCTGAGAAACCTCTCGATCATCCGGGAACATGCATCTCTTACCAGGACCCGCACTGTGCCTTGGTAAGACTGATTGCTCAAAAGAGCCTCATCCATGCTTTGACCTCATCTATATTTTTATTCTTAGCAGTCGAACCAGCTTTCTCTCTCCAGAAAGAAATGGTATTAATTCTGCAAGATTTTTTGCTAATCCTGTTTCCAGAGAAGACGAAGAAAGCTACATCGAAATGGTAATCTTATATTTTTCACACTCTTCTTATCCATTAACCTGACTCCTGTGATGTTGGTTCCTAGGAGGAGCACCGAACAGCCAGTTCCCTGAGCAGTGGTGCCCTTACGTGGACAAAGAAATTCAGCCTAGATTATTTGGCCCTGGACTTCAATTCAGCATCACCAGCCCCCATGCAGCAGGTAGGAAGGGCTTTGTGTCTAAGAATTCCCAGGTAATGAAAACCTTTTTGTTCTCCTCCTTCAGAAACTTCTCCTTTCAGAAGAACAAAGAGTAGACTATGTCCAAGTGGATGAGCAGAAGACACAGGCTCTCCAGAGCACAAAACAGGAGTGGACGGATGAAAGGCAATCCAAAGTATGAGAGGTGCGGGCTTGTGCCATGTGTGAAACAGGGAAGCTTGGGGCTCAGTTTGAGTTTTTTCTTTTTTTTTTTTTTTTGTCCACTAAAAACACACTGATGGTCAACACAGGTCAAAACCAAGAGAGAATGTGTAGTTTTCAAGGTCTTGGCCAGAACCTTTAGGAAAGAAGACCTGTTTATACATTGAAGGAAGAAAAGAAGGAAGCAGTTGCCTTCCGGAGGGGGCTCTGAGAGAATCTAGCCTCCCCTCTGTCCTATTGGAGCAAAGATTGGAGTGAGTGTTGCCACCAACAGGATTTTATCGTTTGACTCCAATACCTGAAATTCTGACTTCTCTCCTGTGCTTCAATGAGAATGATAAATTATCCTAGCAAAGGGGCCTCTGGAGACCATCTTGTTCCAGCCTCTGAAGACAGTTGAGGAGATCAAGCCCAGCAATGGTGGCAGAATCTTACTCCACAGACTTCAGCAGACTAGTCATTTCAATACCCAAAGAAAGACAAGTGACAGGGGCAATGGATCTCAGGCTCTGAGATAAGTATATCAGATGACACTGGTGGCTCTAAGGATATTGCAATTAAGCAGCTACCTGTAGCCAGGTATTCTGCTGCTCTTGGCCTTTTCCCACGCATCGTCTCGTGTCTTCTCCGAAAGACCTTGGAAGATAGGCCTGGAAGAGACTGTTGATGCCACTTTGAAGAAAAGAACACTGAGAACTAGAGGAGGGAACACTTTGCCCAAGATTACTCACAAAGCCAAGACCCAGAGTCCAGCTTAGAGAATAGAGTTGTTCAGGCTGCCAATTGCAAGCTCATTCCTCTACCTCATACTTCCTCTGAGGATTTTGACAAAATGGATTAATTGGGTGAGCCTTGGAGACATGTGGGAAACACCTGCAGACACAAAATGAGTAGTCATCCTGTCTCCCTTTCAATAGGGATCTGAACAGGTGTTTTGATACTTGAAAGATGTGCATGTCAAGTGAGGGTTTCTTTCTGCGATGTTCAACTGGAACTCTCCCATCAGTAGTTACAATTAGAAATACCTACTGATGGTTAGTCTGAAGGCCATTCTCATGGTCACCTATACAGTGTGTTTCCCTGTGAGCTAGCAGACACAATGACCAGGAAAAAACCTATGAATTCCATTCTTAGGTTTCCCAGCCAATTGCTCCCTTCTGCTTTAGAAGTGACTAGGTACTGAGAGTACAAACACTCCCACTTTATAATGAAGGCGTCATGTCACCCCTTCCTTTACAGGTCCTGGGGTCCAGGAGACCCAGAATGAAGGTGTCAGTTGGGCATGAAGTGTTATTTAGTGTCCATTCTTGATCCTTCTGAGCACCTACAGCTGGAAACTAAGCAGATACTGGTCCTGCATTCTGACTGAGATTGTGTCTTCTTTATGAGGATAGATCAAATTGGCAGTCAGGCCCATGATAGTCAGTGCAGTTGGGGCAGTTGTAGACTTTGCTACAGGATTTCAGGGTTTCCAATCACCCCACAGGTAAGTGAATGCCAAAGTCTTCTTTTTTCAGACCATACAAGAAGTCATTTTGATTTTCAAAGAAGCCGTTTTGATTTTCAAAGAAGCAGGTTCTGGTGACATTATTTTCTTCCTTGGACAAAGTGGGGGGAAATTTCTAAGTATTTTAACTGAGTTCAGGGTCCTTAGTGAGCCTGGACAGAGCAAGGAGAGGGCTCCCCACTCCCTAAGCCCCACAGCCAGCTCTGCATCACCACACACAGCCAGAGCCTGTGAGGAGCTGCCTTCTTCCCCATGTGACTTGCAAAGAGTCTCAGGCAAGAAACCAGGGCTTCAAACTGCTAGTTCCCATGGAGGGTAGTTCCCTCGTGTGGAGCACTTGTGTTAGGATCACTGATTATCTGACAAAGGCTGGTGCAGAAAAAAAATTGTAGGCCCAAGTGTCAAGAACCACACCAGATTGGAGATAGAAAAGAATAGCTGAAATTATGTCAGTAGTGAAATGTCACTCCATTGACCCACCGAAAAAAGAAAAGAAATCTGTTTCTACCAAACATTTCCAGAAACGTATTTATAGCATGAAGAAACACACATGGGTAGTGTGACCTGTTTGGATGTGATTACTTAAAAATGGAATGCTCTGAATAGGCACTCTCTACATTAAAGGTATGGAAGGCGATAGGGGTCAGAATTTTAAAAATTTAATTTTGAAAAAGGTGACTCACCCCTCATTTCCAGAGTGTAGGCAATTATGTCCTGCTTTGATAAAACTGCTAGAGGATGGCTATGCAAAAGCATAACGATTCAAGGAAACAAAGTACAGGTAGTTTTTGAGCTGACAGCAGCAAAGGCACCATAAGTCAAAATATTGGTTTTGGTGGAGATGATCGATGTGTGTGTGTGAGAGAGAGCTATGTTTCTAACCAAGGGCCTAATGTTTGTTACAGAAATGATCCCAGAGACCTACAAGATGTGGGAATCAGCATAACAGGGCAATGCAGCAATTAACCCCACATCGTTTTCTGTAGTTCCTTTTTGTTTCATTTTCTTCTGTCTCACCTCGTTAGAAAATTCCTCCCAGTCAGGGGTCGTCCAGTGCAGGACGGGGGACCCAAGGGTCTCAAGCCTGCAAGTCCAGAAGGTGACAAACCCAGGAGCACTGGGAGTTAAGCTTTCCTTGGGGAGGGAAGAGCCTTGATGTCCAGCACACAGCCTGGCTATAAAGACACGAAGCGACCTACCCACTGTACAGTCCACTTCACAGGATCAGCTGAATCATGACCTTTAAAAGTTCCGAGTTGAAACTGAAGGCTCTCCTCAGACCTGGCTTTTTCCTCAGTCCCTGTTCATACCATCTCTGCACCCACAATCACACTGATTTTTCAAATTCATTTTGTTTTTGCTGTTTCATTTCTGGCATTAATAAAAGTCTTATAAGGAGAAATCGTGACTTAAGTTCTTTTTTATTTAACTGAT